AACAGAACATCTTAAGAGGGAGTTATAAGGGGCCCTGTTGCAAAAAGAGAGCAGCAACTAAAATCTTGGAAAAGCCCTCAGGACACCACAGAGGAAGCAAGCTGTGATCACAGAACTTTGAAAGGCTTTTGTATCTTTCGACAATAAATGATCAAGTGAAGTAAATACATTGTCCAGAAGAGAAAGAATTGGGATGGAGGATGAGATTTTATATGGAAGGATTAAAACATATTTAACTGGAGCAGGGACTTACAGGGACAGGCAAGTCAGTAAAGGGCCCAGGTTACAAACGAGTTATAACCGATCAGACCGACGAGCGCCCGCGTGCAGCGCCTCCTGCCGACGCGCGCCTCGCAGCCTTCAGTCAATGCTGACAGCTGTTCTCCAACACCCAGCTAGGGGCGGGAGGGTCCGCCCACTTCTACCAGATTTTGCACACAAAACAGTGGAAAGACCATTCTCATGGCTCCAAGCCGTTTTCTCCCTTCATCGCCTGCAATTTTAGGGCTTTTCGGGGGGTATGACTGCAGGGATTTTAGAGGTTTTTTTCCTCATTCTCTTTTTAAGAGGTGATAAAAAGCATTTAAATTAGCGGCAGGGCGGTTAACACCCGCAGCCCTAGCCTCTCCGCACTTCTCGTCGCTCGTCCGTGTTCACTCCACGCCTGGCCTCGGGTAGGAGCCGCATAGCGCCAACGGTTGCGGGTCGCAACTACTCCCAGGCGGCGCGCCTTGCGCGCCGGGCCTCCCAGGACCGCGGCGAGTTCAGAAGGCGCGGGGAGAGAAGTGAGGTCGAGCAGCGGGCGGCTTTTGACGAACGGCCCTCACAGCCAATGGGAAGCCCGGTCGACTTTCCCGCCCCTGCCAATAGGGAGCAGAACCCGGGCCGGGGGGGGCGCTTCCCGCAGGCTGCGGCTGGATTCGATCCTGCGCGACGGCCGCGAAGGCGGGGGCGGAGGCTCGGCCTGCGCGGCTGGGAGCGGCTTAGGGGAGGAGGGAAGACCGGAAGCCACGGTTGCGTCCCCATCCTTAGATTCGCTCCTCCGGGCAGGGAGCGGAGACGGAGGAGGAGGAGGGAGAGGCTGAATGTTGGCTCGGTAATTGAGAGGAGCGGCCGCTCCAGAGCTTCCTCCCGGGGCGCCCCCCTCAGTCCGTCCGCGCTTCTCAGCCGCCAGTCTCCTGGCCGCGCAGTCCCCGCGGACGGCCGGGCCGCGGAGACCCTCGCAGAAGAGGCGCTGCCGGCGGCGAGGACTGGCCGGCGGCATCCGAGGCGCGCGCCCCACCGCCACCCCCACCCGCCTGCCAGCCGGTCCCTCCGGCCGCCGCCATGTCCTCCTCCTCTTCCTCCCCCAGGGAGACGTACGAGGAGGACCGGGAGTACGAGAGCCAGGCCAAGCGTCTCAAGACCGAGGAGGGGGAGATCGACTACTCGGCCGAGGAAGGCGAGAACCGCCGGGAAGCGACGCCCCGGGGCGGGGGCGATGGCGGCGGCGGCGGCCGGAGCTTCTCTCAGCCGGTAACAAAGCGCGGCCCCCCTGTCCGCTGTGCTTTTTTAACTAGAAATTATTTTCTCTTGCTAGGAGGCAGGTGGAAGTCATCATAAAGTTTCTGTTTCACCCGTCGTCCATGTTCGAGGACTCTGTGAATCTGTGGTGGAAGCAGACCTCGTGGAAGCGCTGGAAAAATTTGGGACAATATGGTAAGGATGATAGGGACTTCATGTAGATTGAATTTGTGTGTTTCCTCCTTTTCTCCCTTTTCAGCTATGTGATGATGATGCCATTTAAACGACAGGCTCTAGTGGAATTTGAAAACATAGATAGTGCCAAAGAATGTGTGACATTTGCTGCAGATGAACCCGTGTACATTGCTGGTCAACAGGCTTTTTTCAACTATTCTACAAGCAAAAGGATCACTCGGCCAGGAAATACTGATGATCCATCAGGAGGCAACAAAGTTCTTCTGCTCTCAATTCAGAATCCGCTTTATCCAATTACAGTGGTATGTGTTTTAATATGACAAATGAAATTAAAGTGTGAAGAAATCTTTTTCTTTTCCTTCATAGGATGTTTTATATACTGTATGCAACCCTGTTGGCAAAGTGCAACGTATTGTTATATTCAAGAGAAATGGGATACAAGCAATGGTTGAATATCCTTTATTTGTAAATTTTTATTGATGTGACCTTAAACCGAATTTCCTTAATAGAGCTTATGTTTGAATCAGTCCTTTGTGCCCAGAAAGCTAAAGCAGCACTCAATGGAGCTGATATATATGCTGGATGTTGCACACTAAAAATTGAATATGCACGGGTAAATATTTTTTTCAACACCCTACCCAAGAAGTTTGAACTTACATTATTTTCAATCTTAACAGCCAACTCGTCTAAATGTTATTAGGAATGACAATGACAGTTGGGACTACACTAAACCATATTTGGGAAGACGAGGTAGGTATTTTATACATTTTAGAATGTACTTGTTGTTAAAACCATGTTTCTACTTTTGTGTCAGATAGAGGAAAGGGTCGCCAGAGACAAGCCATTTTGGGAGAACACCCTTCTTCGTTTAGACATGATGGCTATGGTAAGTTGTCAAGGTAGAAAGAAGGTAGTATAAACTAATTTATTTATTTTGATCATTTTTATAGGATCCCATGGTCCATTATTGCCTTTACCAAGTCGTTACAGAATGGGCTCTCGAGATACACCTGAACTTGTTGCTTATCCATTACCACAGGCTTCTTCCTCTTACATGCATGGAGGAAATCCCTCTGGTTCAGTTGTAATGGTTAGTGGATTACATCAACTAAAAATGAATTGTTCAAGAGTCTTCAACCTGTTCTGCTTATATGGAAATATTGAGAAGGTAAGTTTCTCTTTATATTGGTTTCTTTTGCTATGGTCACCTTTTTGGAATTTTGTGTTTACAGGTAAAATTTATGAAGACCATTCCTGGTACAGCACTGGTAGAAATGGGTGATGAGTATGCTGTAGAAAGAGCTGTCACACACCTTAATAATGTCAAATTATTTGGGAAAAGACTTAATGTTTGGTAATTATCTATCTTAAATGATAAATTTTAAAACTTTTGTATGTCTTTTCTTTACAATCTTTAGCGTGTCTAAACAACATTCAGTTGTTCCAAGTCAAATATTTGAGCTGGAGGATGGTACCAGCAGCTACAAAGATTTTGCAATGAGCAAAAATAATCGCTTTACAAGTGCTGGCCAAGCATCTAAGAATATAATCCAGCCACCCTCCTGTGTTTTGCATTATTATAATGTTCCATTGTGTGTCACAGAAGAGACCTTCACAAAGGTAGGCACTGAAATACAAATGTGTATAGAATGTATTTTTAATGAAGTTTTACTTTCTTTGACAGTTGTGTAATGACCATGAAGTTCTTACATTCATCAAATATAAAGTGTTTGATGCAAAACGTAAGTGAACAGTCCCTCTTTTAAAGCTTTCTATAATAACTGAGTTTGTGTTTTTTTGTTTTAGCTTCAGCCAAAACACTTTCTGGGCTATTAGAATGGGAGTGCAAAACTGATGCAGTAGAAGCCCTTACGGCACTGAATCACTATCAGATAAGAGTGCCGAGTAAGTAAAATGCTTTATTTGTGTTGTAATTACCACACCCAGCTAATTTTTGTATTTTTGTTAGAGACGGGGTTTCACCACGTTGGCCAGGCTGGTCTCGAACTCCTGGACCTCATGATCTGCCCACCTCCGCCTTCCGAAGTGCTGGGATTACAGGCGTGAGAAAACTCAAGTTTAATTTTTGAAACTTGTGAAATATTAACTGTTTTTTACTTTTTACAGATGGTTCCAATCCCTATACATTGAAGCTTTGCTTTTCTACATCATCCCATTTATAAGAAGAGAAGAGCATGTTAGAATTTATGTTCACCTTTATTACAATTTCAAAGCTACACTTCATTAAAAAAAAATCTAAAATGGTTGATCTCATGTTGCCTTGCTTACTTTAAGATCCTGTTCTGTAATAAACATATTTTGCCTTGAGTAAATTTGTTGTAAGCTTAAATATTGAATTGTTTTCATTTTAAGATAGAATATCATAATGTAGACTATCTACAGCTTCATTGTAGATTATACAGATATATGATTTCTAACCTTATTACTGGAATTTTTCTTCCACAGTAAAAATATATTTGCATTCTTAATGCTAATTATCTGCAAGTATTTTTTCATTGTGTAAGAGATTAATGCAGGTGAAAGTATTGCATTTTAATATAGAATTCCTATTATATGTTTAGATGTTTAAGTATGTTGCAGTTACTCATATTAAACATAACTTGTATATTTATTATTTTAATGAAGTTTGAGAATAACGTTACATATGTTGAATTTTAAGTACTACAGATTTAACTGATTTTATATTTCTGAAAGGCTAACAGACATGGATACACGTGTACAGTATGCATTCAAACTTATTTAAATTGGTGTATTTTTTTTTAAGTCACTGTCCATTTGTATTGACATGCCTCTGTTTCTAGTCCAGTTTGGAGATTTTATAAAGTTATAACAATGAGTTAATGTGTTCATTTTCATTTGTTGCATGTGACTTAAATACAGCTAGTATTTGGCATTGAGATTTTAATAGAGGTTATAATTAACAGTTCCTCTTATAGATAATAATCTGGGATCCATGGGTGGGCTTCAGAGAATCTGTGTACCCCCTAAAATTGTATGTAGAATTTTGGATATTTACATTTTTATTTTTTAACTCTTGGATCCATCAGTAATATGTATTTTTCTATATGGTACAAGATTTAAGGATCTAATTTTATTTTTATTCCAAACAGATAGCTATTTGTCTCAATACCATTTATTAAACATTCTTTCTCCCACTGGATCTGTTTTTTTTTTCTTTTTAAGATAATAGATTTTATACATAGGCAAGTAAGATTTAAGGACCAAACATGGTATTAAGAGACTATAGCACGATTGTTACCAAGTTCACAGCTTTTTTACAATAGAAAAACTGATGTGGCCATTTTGTTTTCATCTTTAAAAGAAGGGAGAATATGTGTCATCTACCTAGAATAACTGATATCAGTAGTTGACAATATCAGTTTTGTAATCCTGACACTTTTAAACAAATTTGTAAATGAAAGTTCCATTTAGATCTTTTGTAAAGACTTTATTTTAAATTTTAATATAAAAAATCCTTTTAGAAATAAGGCAGGCATTTACAATTTTAGAGCTGTTTAATAGGAAGTTTAGATGGAAACTAAACACACATTAACATTTATTTCCCCTCATTTTGATGGCAGTGGACCAGCATTTAGCCCTCTAAAGATAAAGAAAAAATTAAATTTAATCTAGAAGTATTTTAGACCCTTATCACAGAACCCAGTAAGTTATGCCAAGGGTAACTGTGTGAACTGTGTTCGATACTGGGCTATGTATGTTTCTTATTCATTGCCAATTTAATACCTAAGTTTATCTAACTTTACAATAAAGCTTTTTTTCCCCTATAAATACTTTTCTACCTCTTTTGAAAAATTGAAATACCTTAATTTTGGTTTATGTAATAGTTGTCTACGTTCCTTCCTCCTCTGAAAATTAATGTGGGTTGTCAGAATTACAGACTTTTTAATGCCTAAGATTTTAAGAAATAAACCTGTAGGTGTTGGCAGGACTTATTTCATTTAGATTTTAATTAGTTTAGATGTGTAGAAATGATTTTTATCTGTAAGGCTCTCTCTCCACCAAAATAAGTGAATTGTTTGGGAGTAAACTAGTTGGTAAGTTGGGCCTTGCTGATAGATTTATACACTGGTGTGTAAGCCCTATACTGCTGCTGTCACTAATGTTTTTGATAGTTTACTTAGGCATGACTGCTGTTAATGAAGTTTGCTTTGTGAATACTCTCTCTTTCCTTAGCCTTGGCAACATTCTTCTCTGTGCTATCTTTATGCTTTTAGAAGAACTAGAAAAAGCAGATTTAAGAACTGTAAAGAAATAATACTAGCTTTGAGTTTTTAAAAAAAATATTGAAATCCCATCTCTGTATCCAAATCCTACTACACATTTGATAATAAATCTGCCAAACTGAGTTATGGAATATGAGCTGCCTTTTAAAATCCTTATTCTCCT